TTTTCTTGAGGCGGAGTCTTGCTCTGTCGCCCAGGCTGGACTGCAGTGACACAATCTCAGCTCACTGCAACCTCCGCCTCCCAGGTTCAAGCGATTCTCGTGCCTCAGCCTCTTGAGCAGCTGGCGTTACAGGTGCCTGCCACCAGGCACGGCTAATTTTTGGATTTTTAACAGAGACACGGTTTCACTATATTGGCCAAGCTGCTCTCAAACTCCTTATCTCAGTTGATCCGCCCACCTCGGCTTCCCAACGTGCTGGGGAAAACTTGATTTTCTATAGCATTATGTTACTGGATATTTCTGTAAAATTTAAAACGAGGGAGGGAGAGAGACAGACAGAGAGCAAACTCCAGAGTTGGGACTCTGGAATCTTGGGTCATGAGACAAATTTTAGATTAAACTACAAAACTCCAGAATTTACAGGTGTGGTTTTTGCTGATAAAGTACAATTCTAAGATTGTAAATAATTGCATAATCCTTCCCTGGGAATTTAAATCATTTTAGCTGGTTCTGCTGTAATACTAGAAATACAAGCATGAAAAATTCTAATGGTTTATTAGTCACAATGACTCCGAAAACATTAATAATACCTATTAGATACTTTGCATATTACACAGGAAGAAGAGTTTGAATCTCAGATAAAAACAAAAAAAATACATGAAAAGTCTTTCATGTTAGCACAGATTTTAGGCATCTCGTGTTCGGATAAAAATACATGAAAAGTCTTTCACGTTAGCACAGATTTTAGGCATCTTGTGTTCGGGAGGTTGGATCTGAGACGTGTTGTGAGTTGGTCATAGTGAAGGACGTGAGGTGCCAATTCTAGTGAGAACAATTTCCAGGAAGCCGTGTTCCGCTCTTGAGCAAGCATCCACTGGGCCTCATGCAAGGTAGAAAGAGCCTGCGTACGTCACCCTCCCATGATGTAGTCAACATGTAAGCTGCATGGGCAGGGCGCCAAATAACATCCTGTGCGCTGCTGAGCTGAGCTGGGGCGCGGCTGCCTGTCTGCACCGGCAGCACCATGTCGCTCATGGTCGTCAGCATGGCGTGTGTTGGTGAGTCCTGGAAAGGAATAGAGGGAGGGAGCGATGGATGGTCCATCATGATCTTTCTTTCCAGGGTTCTTCTTGCTGCAGGGGGCCTGGACACATGAGGGTGAGTCCTTCTCCAAACCTTAGGGTGTCATCCCTCTCTAAGGTGGCGCCTCCTTCTCCCCCAGGTGGTCAGGACAAGCCCTTCCTCTCTGCCTGGCCCAGCCCTGTGGTGTCTGAAGGAGAACATGTGGCTCTTCAGTGTCGCTCTCGTCTTGGGTTTAACGAATTCAGTCTGTCCAAAGAAGACGGGATGCCTGTCCCTGAGCTCTACAACAGAGTATTCCGAAACACCGTTTTCATAGGCCCTGTGACCCCAGCACATGCAGGGACCTACAGATGTCGGGGTTCACACCCACACTTCCTCACTGGGTGGTCAGCACCCAGCAACCCCCTGGTGATCATGGTCACAGGTCAGAGGGCTCCTGTCTGGGATTCTCCTTGTATGCCTTCTAAAGTCACAACCTCTCTTCCTAGGAGTCCACAGAAAACCTTCCCTCCTGGCCCACCCAGGTCCCCTGGTGAAATCAGAAGAGACAGTCATCCTGCAATGTTGGTCAGATGTCATGTTTGAGCACTTCCTTCTGCACAGAGAGGGGAAGTTTAATGACACTTTGCGCCTCACTGGAGAGCTCCATGATGGGGTCTCCAAGGCCAACTTCTCCATCGGTCGCATGACGCAAGACCTTGCAGGGACCTACAGATGCTACGGTTCTGTTCCTCATTCCCCCTATCAGTTGTCAGCTCCCAGTGACCCTCTGGACATCGTGATTACAGGTGAGAGTGTCTGGACATTATTCTCATTGTCACTCCCTGAGGAAACTGCCTCTTCTCCTTCCAGGTCTATGTGGGAAACCTTCTCTCTCAGCCCAGCCGCGCCCCATGGTTAAGGCAGGAGAGAGCGTGACCTTGTCCTGCAGCTCCCGGAGCTCCTATGACATCTACCATCTATCAAGGGAGGGGGAGGCTCATGAACTTAGGTTCCCTGCAGTGCCCAAGGTCAATGGAACCTTCCAGGCCAACTTTCCTCTGGGCCCTGCCACCCACGGAGGGACCTACAGATGCTTCGGCTCTTTCCGTGACTCTCCCTACGAGTGGTCAGACCTTAGTGACCCACTGCTTGTTTCTGTCACAGGTGAGGAAACCAGTCTGTTCCCCAAATAGTGGTGTCTCTTGATGGGAGGCATTTTCCACCCTAGATGTTTTTTGCTCTCTCCACACCTTGGAGACTCAGTGGGGGAGTCTTCTCTGGGGACTCGGGGAGGGCCTCCCTGGGACTCGCAGGATTTCCAAGCTAGATGACAACATGACAGGTGGAAACAGGCCCATTCCTTCGCCAGGGGCCCCAAGCTCCATCCCAGGAGATGAGAAGAGGCTCTTCTCATTGGTCAGTGGATCCCTGAGGGGACAGAGGCTCAGATGCCTTGTACTCCATGTTACTCTCTCCCCAGAAAGAATGTGTGGCTTGTCTGCTCTCCAGCCCTGTCATGGAGATTGATAATCCTTAGGGAGCAAGAGGAGAGGGAAAGAACAAAGTATG